CCCACCCAGGGCTCTCCACTCTGCCTAAAACCACTGTGGTGGTCTTCTCTCTGATTGTAACAGCAATTTTGGAAGCTCAAAAAAATTGTTTAAATTATATTCCACCCAGCTGGGCGCGGTGGCTCACGCCTGTAATCCCAGCACTTTGGGAGGCCGAGGCAGGCAGATCACAAGGTCAGGAGATTGAGACCATCCTGGCTAACGCGGTGAAACCCCATCTCTACTAAAAAATATAAAAAATTAGCCAGGCGTGGTGGCAGGCGCCTGTAGGCCCAGCTACTGGGGAGGCTGAGGCAGGAGAATGGCGTGAACCCGGGAGGCGGAGCTTGCAGTGAGCTGAGATTGCGCCACTGCACTCCAGCCTGGGTGACAGAGCGAGACTCCATCTCAAAAAAAATAAATAAAATAAAAAATAAATAAATAAATAATATTCCACTCAGAACAGCCCCTGCTAACATTTGGTGAACAACTTGTTCACCAGTTGGTAGGCACTTACTCAGCGCCAGGCCTGGTGCCAAGCTCTTTATCAGCTGCGAAGCATTCATCTTATTTACTGCTCACAGGGGATCCTACTGCTAGCCCCAAATTACAGACTGGGAAAGTAAGGCCTGAACATCTGGGACGCAAACACAGTCTGCTTCACTGAGTCTCTACTACAAGCCTTCTGTGGGGGCTCCCAGGGGAATGGCTGGCCCAGTCCGAGGGGACCTCAGTGTTCTTGGCACATGGTAGGCATCTGTCTTTGTTGGGCAGTTGCATCAGAAGGGTTAAGGACAGCTGGGAACACATCCTGCCTCTAGTGAACCTCGTGGTTCTGTCATCTGCCTGCCCCTCACCCAGCCTAACCCCTCTGAACCAGGAGCCTGAGCTGCACTTACTGCTCCCCCCTGCCCCCCGGACGGCCTGGACCAAGCAGCAGCTCCCAGAGCGGTGGCCCAGCAAACACGACTTGACTCGAGGCCAAGGCTCTTGAGGGCTGAGCAGTGTCCCCATGCACACTCCTGAAACACTTTGTCCCTTCGCCATTCAGAAGGCATCATTTTGGGGAAGGCAGCAGCCGGTTTTTCAGAGCCAGCGAGTGGCCCTGCCAGCTGCTGAGCAGGGCAAGCTGAGAAGGGTGGTGGTGTGCAAGTGTTATTCTCTCTTTTTGTTTTTGTTTTTGTTTTTTGAGATGGAGTCTTACTCTGTCGTCCAGGCTGGAGTGAGTGCCGTGGCATGATCTCGGCTCACTGCAACCTCCGCCTCCTGGGTTCAAGCGATTCTCCTGCCTCAGCCTCCCGAGTAACTGGGACTACAGGCACCTGCCACCATGCTCGGCTAGTTTTTGGTATTTTTATTTATTATTTATTTATTTATTTTGAGACCGAGTCTCGCTCTGTCGCCCAGGCTCTAGTGCAGTGGCCCAATCTCGGCTCACTGCAAGCTCCGCCTCCCGCGTTCACGCCATTCTCCTGCCTCAGCCTCGCGAGCAGCTGGGACTACAGGTGCCCGCCACCACGCCCGGCTAATTTTTTGTATTTTTAGTAGAGACGGGGTTTCACCGTGTTAGCCAGGATGGTCTCGATTTCCTGACCTCGTGATCCGCGCGCCTCTGCCTCCAAAGTGCTGGGATTACAGGCCCGAGCCGCCGCACCCGGCCTGCAGGTGTTGTTCTGACCCCAGCTCCACTGTGCCAGCCCGACTTGAGATGCCAAGTATCTTGGGCCTGAGGGTGGGTAACAGGAAGCATCTCTCTCTCCTCAGCCCAGACCAACCCTGCATCCCATTCTATCCAGATTGAGGCCTAGAGAGAGGCAGGCGTTCCTCAGAGTCACAGGGAATGGCGGCGCCTGGACTGGGACTCAGCCCAGCTGCTTGGCCTGACCCTCTCACAGCATAATTTCCCGGCACCTGGTAAGCAGTGGTGGGGGGTGGTTTCCAGAAGACCCAGGCTCCTAAACTTTCTCCTCCCCACCAGGAGGCCGCGCTTAGAAGCCGCCCAGTGCCCTGAGCGTCTCCATGGCCTGCCTGAGCCCCTCGCAGCTCCAGAAGGTAGGAGCCTGCAAGTCGGGGCCGGGAGGGTCTGGGGAAGCCTGAGTCTCAAGCCTGCCTGCAGTTCCAACAGGATGGATTCCTGGTGCTGGAAGGATTCTTGTCTGCGGAAGAGTGTGTGGCCATGCAACAAAGGATTGGCGAGATAGTGGCTGAAATGGATGTTCCTCTCCACTGCCGCACAGAATTCTCCACCCAGGAAGAGGAGCAGCTTCGAGCCCAGGTAGGTGTCTGGGGCACATGAGGATGGGATGTTGTCTCAGTCCTCTGATGTCCCCTTTCCACAGGGCAGCACAGACTATTTCTTGAGCAGTGGTGACAAGATTCGATTCTTCTTTGAGAAAGGCGTTTTTGATGAGAAAGGTTTGGAGCTGGGGCCCTAGAGCTGGGGAGGATTCTCTGCCTTTATCTGTTCTTTGTGCCACAGGAAATTTCCTGGTCCCTCCGGAGAAATCCATCAACAAAATTGGCCACGGTGAGCAGGGGCTTGGGGGTACAGGAAAGAAGGATGGGGCCGACAGCTTCCTTCTGTCCCATAGCTCTGCACGCCCACGACCCCGTCTTCAAGAGCATCACACACTCCTTCAAGGTGCAGGTGAGCAGAGGTGGGGGTGAGGGCCAGGAGGGAGGCTGGCAGCATGACCTTTGCCCCCCTCCAGACCTTGGCCAGAAGTCTGGGCCTCCAGATGCCCGTGGTGGTGCAGAGCATGTACATCTTTAAGGTGAGCTCCTTGTCCTTGCCTCAGTTTACCATTGTCCTCACCAGGCTTTTCCTCTCTCTTGCAGCAACCTCACTTTGGCGGTGAAGGTGAGCTGAGAGCTGTGGGCCCCTGAAAAGGCATGAGCTCCTCACCCCCCGTGGGCCTGCTTAGTCTCCCCTCATCAGGACGCCTCCTTCCTGTACACGGAGCCCCTGGGCCGGGTGCTGGGCGTGTGGATCGCAGTGGAGGATGCCACGCTGGAGAACGGCTGTCTCTGGTTCATCCCTGGCTCCCACACCAGTGAGGAACCCTGTCTCTTCTGCCCACTTGGGAGGAGTTTAAGGCTCTCCATCTTGGCCTGCAGGTGGTGTGTCAAGAAGGATGGTCCGGGCCCCTGTTGGCTCAGCGCCTGGTACCAGCTTCCTTGGGTCAGAGCCAGCCCGGGATAACAGCCTCTTTGTGCCCACCCCAGTGCAGAGAGGTAGGCAGATGCAGAGGGCAGAGAGGCAGGGGGTAGGTTCCTGACCTGCTTGTGTCTCTGCCAGGGGCCCTGGTCCTCATCCATGGAGAAGTGGTACACAAGAGCAAGCAGAACCTCTCTGACCGCTCGCGCCAGGCCTACACTTTCCACCTCATGGAGGCCTCTGGCACCACCTGGAGCCCGGAGAACTGGTAGGTGACAGGGTGGGTGTGTGTGCCCGACACCTCAAGGTTGTTTCTCCTCTATCCTCTGCAGGCTCCAGCCAACAGCTGAACTGCCCTTTCCCCAACTGTACACCTAAAGGCTCTCGCAGGGCAGGAGCCCTCGCCCCTCCCGGGTGAAGCTGTGGGCTGTAAACACCAGTGCCTTGCTCAGCCTCCTGGTTGCAACAGGGAGGTCTTGTCTCCCCTCCTGGGCTTTCCTCCTGCCCTGTGGGCAGCAGCCTAGGCTGGGTCAGGGGCTTCCCTAAGATCTTCACCTCTCTGCCTCCCTACTGCCCCAACATAGCCTTGAGGAGGCTTCTCAGCCACCAAAGGGTTCTGGCCCCTTCTCACTCTCCTCTCCTCTCAGATGGAACTCTGGTTATTATGGTGTTAGTTATCGAATAAAAACGACTTCAGAATGCAGCTTCCCTACTGAGCCTTCTTTCCCAAGCAGC